CTCTAGCTCCTAGAACTTAGTAGCTGCTCAATAATTTTGATGGACTAGTCCATCATGCTGGACTCAACAGAAGACCATTTAATAGAGAGTGGCTGAGATTCAAGATCTCTGAGGGCTAGTATGGGTATGTCTCTGCTAAAAGACATGCTTATCTTCTGTAACATTCTCACGTGGGACCTCTGTTGTCTCCTTATATGTTCTCTGACATGAACGATTGAGGGCCTTCTTTGTGGCACAGAAACGTTACTGGGAATTTTAACTTTCTATGTGCTTTTCCAGTTACCAGGTCATTTGTCAGGACCTCTGCGGTTTAAAGGTCTCTAGGGATGAACAGGAGAGATAAGATTATTTTCATCTTTCAGATGAGCTCAGTGAGAGTGACTGGGCTAGGCAGCAGGCAGAACCCAGGTCGGAAGCCAGGCCCCTTTAGAGCTCTCATTGTCCTGCTGCTGGGTCTGCTCTCTCCAGGCAATCCTCCCCAGCGGAGCGCCAGGACTCCTCGGTCCAGAGAAGCCAAGCTTGCAGCTACAGGATCTATCCTTTGAGTGGAAGGACCAGAAATCCATGGAAAACTGAATCTTTGACAACTTTACGCAGCTTTTTAGAGAATTATCTCTAAAATATGGACTTGGAGGAGGGCGCAGCAGAAAGAGTGGGTCAGAGCAAATCCCGCAGCTGTGTGTCTTTCCGCAGCCCGGACCCACTCCCCAGTCCGCTGGTGTCCACTTCCTCAGCCCCCCAGGTCCCCGGCTGGCCCGCGGGGAGGGGATACCCGGCTGCAGCCCGGGACGGCGCCGGCCGCTCCAGCCACAGTTCAAAGCGCAGGGGGCGCGTCCGCCGCGCAGCCGGGAATGTCCGGCCGCTTAAAGCGCTCGCCGGCTCTTTTGTTCCCCAGACCGGGCCTCCGGGGAGAGGGGGCTGGGGGAGGGGACCGGGAGCAGAGAGGAGGGGGGCGGCGGGCTGGGGAGGAGGGCGGGGCGGCCGCGAGCGGTGCGAGTGTGGAGCGCGCACCCCGGGCGAGGCTGACAGATCGCCCGGGTGGGTGCAAGATGGCGCAAGCGGCGCTCCCCCTGCGCCCCCCGCGCTGCTGAGCAGGCATGCGGCCCCAGTCCCCCACCGCCTGGGCTCGGCCCCGGCCGGAGCCCCAGCCCCGGCCCCGGCGCCGGCCCCGCGGGACGCTGTGAGCCGCGAGAGGCCCGGGAGCCGCGCGTCGCCGAGCCGAGCTGACCGAGAGCCCCATGGCTGTGCAGCGCGCCGCGTCTCCGCGCCGCCCGCCCGCCCCGCTCTGGCCCCGGCTCCTGCTGCCGCTGCTGTTGCTGCTGCTGCCCGCGCCGAGCGAGGGTGAGTGAAAGCGCCCCGGACCGGGCGGTTGCTATTTCCTTCCATCTCCCCTTCCCCAATGCAGGTCTTGGCCACTCTGCTGAACTGGCATTTGCTGTGGAGCCAAGTGATGATGTTGCCGTCCCCGGGCAGCCTATAGTGCTGGACTGCAGGGTGGAGGGGACCCCTCCAGTGCGAATCACCTGGAGGAAGAATGGGGTAGAGCTGCCAGAGAGTACCCACTCCACCTTGCTGGCCAATGGGTCCTTGATGATCCGTCACTTCAGGCTGGAGCCGGGAGGCAGCCCTTCGGATGAAGGTGACTATGAGTGTGTGGCCCAGAACCGCTTTGGGCTGGTGGTCAGCCGGAAGGCTCGCATCCAAGCTGCAAGTAAGTGGATATCCCTTGTTTTCCCTTTGTGTCGCACTGCACTCATACACTTCTCTTCCCCCAGCCATGTCGGACTTCCACGTGCATCCCCAGGCCACCGTGGGTGAGGAGGGTGGTGTGGCCCGCTTCCAGTGCCAAATCCATGGGCTTCCCAAACCCCTGATCACTTGGGAGAAGAACAGAGTCCCAATTGACACGGACAATGAGAGGTGAGCCACGTGTGGGAAAGACAGAGGGAGGACTGGTGGCCAACTATGTCCCTCCCCTCAACAGGTACACATTGCTGCCCAAGGGGGTCCTGCAGATCACAGGACTTCGAGCTGAGGACGGTGGCATCTTCCACTGTGTGGCCTCAAACATCGCCAGTATCCGGATCAGCCACGGGGCCAGGCTCACTGTGTCAGGTGAGGGTCCTTCAGCACTTTCCCCCAACCTCTGAAGTGAGGATATGTGGCGTCTTCCTCCCAGGCTCGGGCTCTGGGGCCTACAAGGAGCCAGCCATCCTCGTGGGGCCTGAGAACCTCACCCTGACAGTGCACCAGACCGCGGTGCTTGAGTGTGTCGCCACGGGCAACCCGCGCCCCATTGTGTCCTGGAGCCGCCTGGGTGAGCCTCATCCCCACAGCCCCTGCCCCTCCCCTCACCCATCCCCCCTCCCCTTCCTCTGCAGATGGTCGCCCTATCGGGGTGGAGGGCATCCAGGTGCTGGGCACAGGAAACCTCATCATCTCAGACGTGACGGTCCAGCACTCTGGCGTCTACGTCTGTGCAGCCAACAGACCTGGCACCCGGGTGAGGAGAACGGCACAGGGCCGGCTGGTGGTGCAAGGTATGGATCAGCCAACCCTGAGGAGGAGGGCACTGCGCCCCCACCCTCCTGACTCTACTCGCAGCCCCAGCTGAGTTTGTGCAGCATCCCCAGTCCATCTCCAGGCCAGCTGGGACCACAGCCATGTTCACCTGCCAAGCCCAGGGTGAGCCACCGCCTCATGTCACGTGGCTGAAAAATGGACAGGTGCTGGGGCCAGGAGGCCACGTCAGGCTCAAGAATAACAACAGGTATGTGTGTGGTGTGTGCTGGGGTGAGGACCAGGGAACCTGAGGCTGTCTCTCTCCCCTGCAGCACACTGACCATTTCTGGAATCGGTCCTGAGGATGAAGCCATTTATCAGTGTGTGGCCGAGAACAGTGCGGGCTCATCACAGGCCAGTGCCAGGCTGACCGTACTGTGGGCTGAGGGGCTCCCCGGGCCTCCCCGCAATGTGCGGGCAGTCTCTGTGTCTTCCACTGAGGTGCGTGTGTCCTGGAGTGAGCCGCTGGCCAACACCAAGGAGATCATCGGCTACGTCCTGCACATCAGGAAGGCTGCTGGTGCGCGTGGCCAGCTCTGTTGCCCCTTCCTCCACACTCCCCTGCCCACCCTGTGCCTCTCCAGACCCACCGGAGCTGGAGTATCAGGAGGCAGTCAGCAAGAGCACCTTTCAGCACCTGGTCAGCGACCTGGAGCCCTCCACAGCCTACAGTTTCTACATCAAGGCCTACACACCAAGGGGGGCCAGCTCAGCCTCTGTGCCCACCCTAGCTAGCACCCTGGGTGAAGGTGAGGCCTGGGTGTGGAGCACAAAACCACAGCCTCACATCGTGGCCTCCTTCTCTACCTGCAGCCCCTGCCCCACCCCCACTGTCAGTGCGAGTCCTGGGCAGCTCCTCCTTGCAGCTGCTGTGGGAGCCTTGGCCCCGGCTGGCCCAGCACGAGGGCGGCTTCAAGCTGTTTTACCGCCCAGCAAGCAAGACCTCCTTCACCGGCCCCATCCTGCTGCCTGGAACCGTCTCCTCCTACAACCTCAGCCAGCTCGGTGAGGCAGACACAGCCCAGAGCCTAGGGGGCGGCAGTTGCTCATCCGCCCTGCCTTCCTCCAGACCCCACTGCAGTGTATGAGGTGAAGCTGCTCGCCTACAACCAGCATGGAGATGGCAATGCCACAGTCCGCTTTGTGTCTTTGAGGGGAGCATCTGAGAGGACAGGTGAGGGCTGGGGATGGAGTGCGGGGCTGAGTAGCCAAAGCCTCCAACCCGTCCCTGTCCCCAGCCTTGAGCCCACCATGTGACTGCCGGAAGGAGGAGGCCGCCAACCAGACGTCCACCACAGGCATCGTCATCGGCATCCACATCGGGGTCACTTGCATCATCTTCTGTGTCCTCTTCCTCCTGTTCGGCCAAAGGGGCAGGTGGGTCCTGGGCCAGGGAGAGGGGCTGGGCTCTCCCTCCCCCCAACTCTTGGCTAACCCTTAGGGTCCTCCTGTGTAAAGATGTGGAAAACCAGCTGTCCCCTCCACAGGGTCCCCGGAGCCAGAGGGACCCTGGCATTCTAGCCCTAAATGGGGCGAGACGGGGACAGCGGGGCCAGCTGGGCCGAGACGAGAAACGTGTGGATATGAAGGAGCTGGAGCAGCTGTTCCCCCCGGCCAGCGCAGCAGGGCAGCCGGACCCCAGACCCACAGTGAGTGCCCATGTCTTAAACAAACCCCCGCCGCTGACGCCTGTGTGACGGGCTCTTTCCCCAGCAGGATCCTGCAGCCCCCGCTCCGTGTGAGGAGACCCAGCTCTCCGTGCTGCCACTTCAGGGGTGCGGCCTGATGGAGGGGAAGACGACGGAGGCGAAGACCACAGAGGCCACGGCTCCCTGCGCCGGCCTGGCGGCTGCCCCACCACCCCCAGATGGAGGCCCTGGCCTCCTCAGTGAAGGCCAGGCTTCCAGGCCTGCAGCGGCCCGGGTTACCCAGCCAGCTCACTCGGAACAGTAGCCAGTGTCTGGCAGGCTCCAGAGGGTGGACGGAGCGGGGCCCATTCTCAGGTCAAAAGCAAGATTTCTACTGTCATGTGGGATTTGGATGGTCCTGGGGGCTCCCCAGCATTTCTATCCTGACTGCCTCTTGGGTTGTCAAAACCCAAGGCAGCCTTGACAGGGACCCCCCGGCCCTAACACCCATCAGGAGTTGGAGCAGTTCCTGCAGGAGCCTGTTCCTTCCCTGGGCTGACGCCCCCTTGCCTCTGCCTGGTACCCACATGACTTGGAACTGAACTAACATTTTTCTTTAAAAAGCAAAACTTAAAAAAAAAAAAAAAGAGGAGAGAGATAGAGGAAGGTGAATTAGACTCCAAAAGATGACCCTGCTGTAGCTGGGCCCTGACACTGTCACCCTCCACCGACTTTGTTTTCTCAGGATGGATTTTTGCTGTTTTGGCTCTCAGCACCTACCTCAGCCGGAATGAATGTCCTGGGGGGCAGTGGGGCGGTGGCCTCAGCCCCCTTACCCCACAGAGCCCGAATGCACTCCTACCTCAAGTCCCCTTGCTGGGGACCCCCTCTCCCTTCCCACACTGTTGTCCAGAGTAAAAAAAAAAAAAAAAAAAAAAGCACTTCCCCGTTTCCAGGTGTGAAAGAAAAAAAAAAGCACTTCCCCATTTCCAGATGTGAAAGAAAATGTCTACCTCAAGGCTCGCTGGCTCTGTGGGCTGTGTTGTCACTGGACCTGCCTCCCCGCCCCTCCTGCCCACAGCCCACCTACCTCTCCTGCAGAGGAGAGGCCAGAGGTTGGGCCACCAAGGGGAACTCTTGTGGCCTACAGAAATAGAAATGGATTGGGCAGAGAAAAAATGTGAAAGCAGCCAAAAATGAGAGGAAATTTGTTCCTTGAAGTATAAATTGTCCAAACGAGCCACCTCCCAGCACACCGCCTGTCCCCGTCTTGTCTGTCCACTCCCATTTTGAGCCAGCCCATCCTTGATGGGGATGCCCATGAGGAACCTGGGCTTGGGAGGGTGGCATCAGCTGGCCGCCTGCCTCCTGTCCTGCAGGCCCGGCCCCTGGAATGTACCATGTGTGGGATGGGTGTGTGGGAGGGTGAGGGGGTGTGGGTGTCCCCTGCAGAGGCGCCCCAGCCTCAGGCACCCAGCCAGCCTGATCCACCCCTCGACAGGGGAGCATCCACTGTCAGCAGCCATGGCCGGAAGCTATTTTTATACAAGGTGTGTTAAGGGTTATGTTCTTGTGACTTTTTGTTACTCTTTTCTGTTGTGTTGTTCTTTGAACTACTTAGTTAAAGAAGAAGAAAAGAAAACCAAGGAAACAAATACCTATTTTTGGTTATACTCAGAAACATTTTTTTAAATAGCAGAAGAAAAACTTTTTTTAAAGAAAAAAGATAAGTGTATTCCTTAAGAATGAGACCATAAATATCCCTGACCCCCAATCCTCTAGGGACACCTCCACCCTGAACTTTAGTTAATTAGCTGAAGAAGATAGAATTTGTGGTGTTTTCCTAGAAAACTAGAGCTGTGTCCGCGTGGACTTGGGGAAGGGTAGTCCCTTCCCTTCTCCCAAATGATGTGTGGATGCCCAGGGCTCCACAAAGCTCCAAGGCAGTGCCCCCTCTGTTCCCAAAGCAGCTTCTCTCGGGAGCCTCCCTCTCCCTTGGGAAGGGTGCGGCTGGGGCAGGAGGGGGCTGGGGGGCCACCTGGCCTTACTTGGGTTTTGTCACACTCTGCTCATTTTGACTGAATAAAAGTCCTGTTGCCAAAGTGAACCTGGAGTTTTTGGGTGGTTGTGTCAGGTCCT